CTCTGCCTCCCGGTTCAAGCAATTCTCCTGCCTCAGCCTTTCAAGTAGCTGGGATTACAGGCATGCGCCACCATTCCTGGCTAATTTTTGTATTTTTAGTAGAGATAGGATTTCACCATGTTGGCCAGGCTGGTCTTGAACTCCTGACCTCGTGATCCACCTGCCTCAGCCTCTCAAAGTGCTGGGATTACAGGCATGAGCCACCGCGCCCGGCCTGCCTAAATCATAATTTCTATGACAGAATTTCTCATTTACAGCTTCCCCTGAGACCATCTTTCATTTCAGTTAACCCTGCTCCTTGGGGGTTATATGTGAGATAAAAGTGCCATGCTATATCATGTTCCCTGGCTCAGTCCTACACAGCATGTCCTGAAAAATGGGTCTTCAGTCACTGTCAATGCACCAGGGATAGATATACATAGTACTGAGAGCCTCTAAATCTTTAATAAGTTCTGGCTTGGTTAGCTCCCTTACAAGGAAAACCTTGCTGGAGTCCATAGCAGTGTGAGGAAGCCTTGGCCATGCCTCATCCCATTTCCCGCACGCTGGAAGACATCTGCCTCTCTCTCCTGGTGCAGTCGTGCCTTGCCTGGTCTGGGCTCCCCTCCTGCTCTGAGGCAAGCGTATCTCTCCATTGAACACTGAGTCTGAAATGCCCTGCACACACTTGTGATCCCGTGCAGAAGGAAGGAGCAGGGACAGCCCCTTGAATGAGGAAGCTAACAGTGCCTCTTCTAACAATAAGGAGCAAGTCGCCTTGAAATGCAAATATCTGATGACCAGGGCTCAAGGAAGGCGCTCGCTTAGAGAGGCTGTTCGCTTAGAGAGGCTGCTCGCTTAGAGAGGCTGCTCGCTCAGAGACGCTGTGGCCAGAACAAGTCAGACATGATCTGCAGGACCCGGTTACCCAGGGCTTCTGCTGTCACTCAGCACGGAGGAGGCGGGGCCTGGCGCCCCATCCAATCAGGGGTGCTGGGGCGGGGCCCTGTCAACTGTCCATCCGGGGAAGGGGGAAGGGACAGTCGCCCTCCGTCCATTCCTTTAGTGCTGCGCCGACAGCGGTCAGGATCTCGGCTTTCTTGCTTCGAGAGGGACTAGGTGCCTCCACCAGAGCTTCTGTCGCTCTGTAACCTGCACTGTGACCTACACTAGTCGCGGGAGCCACGCAGAGGACGCCGGAACACCCTGGAAGCCGAGAAATGGTGTGTGTGAGGGGGCTGGCGTCCGGGCGACTGAAGTCCAATTTATTGATTTTCTCATTCACAGATCATGCTTTTTGTGTTGTGTGTGAAATCTTATTGCCAAATCAAGGTCGTCTTGGTTTTGACAAGTGTGAAATTGTGAGTTTTGCATTTTCCATATAAGTAAACGATTCATTAGGAAGTAGTTTTGTAAAAGGTGCAGTTCTGTGTCTAATTCATTTCTTTGCATTTGCTAATTCAGGTGTTTCAATACCATTTGTTTTGTGCCACCATGTCTAATTTTTTATTTTATTATGGAGACGGGTATCTCCTTATGTTGCCCAGGCTGGTCTCGAACTGCGGGGCTCAAATGATCTGTCCGCCTTGGCCTCCAGCTTGCATTTTTAATACACGTCTTTATAGTAGATTTTTCTGTGTTCCTAGTGCCTCTCTTGTCATCTTATGGAATCTTCTCTTATATATTTAGTTTATTGAGTGTTTCTAATCATCAGGAGATATTAACTTATTTATGCTGGAGGTTGCACTTTTTTGAATTGCCGACGTGTGAAAAATCAGACTTTGGCCATGACCTTGAGCAGTAGGATATAAATAACTCCCACATGCTTAGCGTTCCAAAAATGGAACACTAGGCATAAATTGGTTAAGGCTTGTCAGATGCCTTTTCTGCCTCTATTAAGGACATTCTTGTGGTGTTTTGTTTGTTTGTTTAAAGATAGAGTCTCACTCTGTTGCCCCGGCTGGAGTGCAGTAGCGCAATCTCGGCTCACTGCAACCTCTGCCTCCCAGATTCAAATGATTCTCCACGTCCCAGTCAAGTGACTGGGACTACATGTGCCACCACGCCTGGCTAATTTTTGTATTTTTTAGAGATGGAGTTCCACCACGTTGGCCAGGCTGGTCTCAAACTGCTGACCTCAAGTGATCTTCCCACCTCAACCTCCCAAAGTGCTGGGATTATAGGCATGAGCCACCATGCCTGGCTGCTACCATGATTTATTATCATTACTTATCTTAAAACAAAATGTAAAACTTATCAGCTTAAGAAATTTTACATGTACAGTTGAGATAGTTTGACAAATCTACATAAGTTCTCTAAGATGAATTCTATTGTATTTTGCTTTTTTCAATTATCCCGAGGTGTCATGCATGTTGTAGTTTAGTCCAAGATGTTATTTTTTCTTTTTCTTTTTTTTTTTTTTTGAATCAAGTTTCACTCTTGTTGCCCAGGCTGGAGTGCAATGGTGCAATCTTGGCTCACCACAACCTCCACCTCCCAGCTTCAAGCAATTCTCCTGCCTCAGCCTCCTGAGTAGCTGGGTTTACAGGAAAGCGCCATTACACCCGGATAATTTTGTATTTTTAGTAGAAATGGGGTTTCTCCATGCTGGTCAGGCTGATCTTGAACTCCAACCCTCAGGTGATCTGCCTACCTTGGCCTTCCAAAGTGCTGGGATTACAGGCATGAGCCACCACGCCTGGCTAAGATGTCATTTTCTAAGAGTAAATAATATCCCATTTTATGTATATGCTTACCACATTTTGTTTTTACATTCAGCCATCAATGGATATGTGGGTGGCTGCATTGCTCATTACTGCCACCTCAGGAAGGTCGTATAGTGGTTAAATCTGTGCTTATGATACCTGGGTATCTCTTAGGAGTTTCTTGTTTGCCCTCTTGTGTACATACGGTGCCAGGTTTTGCTTAGGAATGTCCCCTTTGCCCTATCAGCATCTATCTAGCTACATTCTGACAGGATAACTGCAAAGTGAATGATTCCTGGGCATCATAATGGAAGTTTCTTTCTACCTAGGTGATTCCCCTCCTCTCTGCTTATATCTAGCATGCCTGATTTGGGTGGTCCCTGGGGGTGTGGGATTTCCCAGGGGCTCCCCCTCCTGCTCTTTGCTACCTACATGCTTCCTCTGACAATATCATCAAAGATTACACTTTGAGAACAGGCATTTTCAAGGATACACAGCCTCAGGACTGCTAATGTTAACTTTGTTTTGCCTATGAATTCGTAGGACTCTATCATGACAGGTGCTACAGACCCACAGTCCAAAGAGACATTAGGGACAGCCCAGGCAACCCGCTTTTCTCCCTGGGTTCGGTAAATACATTTCCTATCCTGCTGTGGCTTTAGCCCTTGTTCAGTTCTAGCATCACAATTGCTTTATGAACTAGCCAGGTGTGGTGGCACATGCCTGTGGTCTCAACTACTCAGGAGGCTGAGGCATGAGAATTGCATGAACCCAGGAGTAAGAGGTTGTAGTGAGCCAAGATGGTGCCACTACACTCCAGCCTGGGTAACAGAATGAGACGCTGTCTTAAAAAAAAAAACAACTGCTAGCTGGGCATGGTGGCTCATGCCTGTAATCCCAGAACTTTGGGAGCCTGAGGCAGGCAGATCACCTGAGGTCGGCAGCCTGACCAACGTGGAGAGACTCTGTCTCTACTAAAAATACAACATTAGCCAGGCATGGTGGCATATGCCTGTAATCTTAGCTACTCAGGAGGCTGAGGAAGAAGAAGTGCTAGAACCCCGGCAGTGAGCCGAGATCATGCCATTGCACTGCAGCCTGGGCAACAAGAGTGAAAAAAAAAACAAGTTGCTTTGTGGAAGAAAGTAAGTATACACAGGGAGAAAGAGATCTGATGACCAAAGCAGGGAATACGTGTTTGGAGTCCACGGCATCCTGAGAACTTCTTGGGAATAGAGTCTAGGCCCCCAGTGCTGTCACTCTCACCCATCTTCTTCTACACATGTGAGATGTTTCAGGACCCAGTGGCTTTTAAGGATGTGGCTGTGAACTTCACCCAGGAGGAGTGGGCTTTGCTGGATATTTCCCAGAGGAAACTCTACAGGGAAGTGATGCTGGAAACTTTCAGGAACCTGACCTCTTTAGGTAAGGATGACAATATTCCTTCCCTCAGTCCATCAGGACTATTTTTTCTGTGTCTGTATTTTAGGAAAAAGGTGGAAAGACCAGAACATTGAATATGAGCACCAAAACCCCAGGAGAAACTTCAGGTAATTTGTACTTACAAGACAAAGCAGTGTCTACCCTTCATAATATGCTTCTCATTTTTGACAGGAGTCTCATAGAAGAAAAAGTCAATGAAATTAAAGATGACAGTCATTGTGGAGAAACTTTTACCCCAGTTCCAGATGACAGACTGAACTTCCAGGAGAAGAAAGCTTCTCCTGAAGTAAAATCATGTGAAAGCTTTGTGTGTGGAGAAGTTGGCCTAGGTAACTCATCTTTTAATATGAACATCAGAGGTGACATTGGACACAAGGCATATGAGTATCAGGAATATGGACCAAAGCCATGTAAGTGTCAACAACCTAAAAAAGCCTTCAGATACCGCCCCTCCTTTAGAACACAAGAAAGGGATCACACTGGAGAGAAACCCAATGCTTGTAAAGTATGTGGAAAAACCTTTATTTCCCATTCAAGTGTTCGAAGACACATGGTAATGCACAGTGGGGATGGACCTTATAAATGTAAGTTTTGTGGGAAAGCATTCCATTGTCTCAGATTATATCTTATCCATGAAAGAATTCACACTGGAGAGAAACCATGTGAATGTAAACAGTGTGGTAAATCCTTTAGTTATTCTGCTACCCATCGAATACATAAAAGAACTCACACTGGAGAAAAGCCTTATGAATATCAGGAGTGTGGGAAAGCATTTCATAGTCCCAGATCCTATCGTAGACATGAAAGGATTCACATGGGAGAAAAGGCTTATCAATGTAAGGAATGTGGAAAAGCATTCACGTGTCCCCGTTATGTTCGTATACATGAAAGGACCCACTCTAGGAAAAATCTCTATGAATGTAAGCAGTGTGGGAAAGCATTATCCTCTCTTACAAGTTTTCAAACACACGTAAGATTGCACTCTGGAGAAAGACCTTATGAATGTAAGATATGTGGAAAAGACTTTTGTTCTGTGAATTCATTTCAAAGACATGAAAAAATTCACAGTGGAGAGAAACCCTATAAATGTAAGCAGTGTGGTAAAGCCTTCCCTCATTCCAGTTCCCTTCGATATCATGAAAGGACTCACACTGGAGAGAAACCCTATGAGTGTAAGCAATGTGGGAAAGCCTTCAGATCTGCCTCACACCTTCGAGTGCATGGTAGGACTCACACTGGAGAGAAACCGTATGAATGTAAGGAATGTGGGAAAGCCTTCAGATATGTGAATAACCTTCAAAGTCATGAAAGGACACAAACACACATAAGAATACACTCTGGAGAAAGACGTTATAAATGTAAGATATGTGGGAAAGGCTTTTATTGTCCCAAATCATTTCAAAGACATGAAAAAACTCACACTGGAGAGAAACTCTATGAATGCAAGCAACGTTCAGTAGTTCCTTCAGTAGTTCCAGTTCCTTTTGATATCATGAAAGGACTCACACTGGAGAGAAGCCCTATAAATGCGAGCAATGTGGGAAAGCCTTCAGAGCTGTGTCAATCCTTTGAATGCATGGTAGGACTCACCCTGAAGAGAAACCCTATGAGTGTGAGCAATGACGGAAAGCCTTCAGATCTGCCCCACACCTTTGAATACGTGGTAGGACACACAATGGAGAGAAGCCCTATGCATGTAAGGAATGTGGGAAACCCTTCGGATCTGCCCAGAACCTTCGAATTCATGAAAGGACACAAACACACATAATGCACTCTGTAGAGAGACCTTATAAATGTAAGATATGTGGGAGGGGCTTTTATTCTGCCAAGTCATTTCAAATACATGAAAAATCTTACACTGGAGAGAAACCCTATGAGTGTAAGCAATGTGGGAAAGCCTTTGTTTCCTTCACTTCCTTTCGATATCATGAAAGGACTCACACTGGAGAGAACCCCTATGAGTGTAAGCAATTTGGGAAAGCCTTCAGATCTGTCAAAAATCTTCGATTTCATAAAAGGACACACACTGGAGAGAAACCCTGTGAATGTAAGAAATGTAGAAAAGCATTCCATAATTTCTCTTCTTTGCAAATACATGAAAGGATGCACAGAGGAGAGAAGCTCTGTGAATGTAAGCATTGTGGGAAAGCATTCATATCTGCCAAGATCCTTTGAATACATGCAAGAACACACAATGGAGAGAAACCCTATGAATGTAAAGAATGCAGAAAAGCATTCAGCTTGCCTACTTCCTTTCATAGACATGAAAAGACTCACACTGGAAGGAAACACTATGAATGCAAGCAATGTGGCAAAGCTTTCACTTCTTCCAGTTCTTTTCAATATCATGAAAGAACACACTAGGGAGAAACCCTATCAATGTAAGCAATGTGCAAAAGCCTTTATTTCTTCCACTTCTTTTCAATATCATGAAAGGACTCACATGGGAGAGAAACCCTATGAGTGTATGCCAAGTGGGAAAGCCTTCATTTCTTCTAGTTCCCTTCAATATCATGAAAGGACTCACACTGGAGAGAAGCCCTATGAATATAAGCAATGTGGGAAAGCCTTCAGATCAGCCTCGCACCTTCAAATGCATGGAAGGACTCACACTGGAGAAAAACCCTATGAATGTAAGCAGTATGGGAAAGCGTTCAGACCTGACAAGATTCTTTGAATACAGATAATGAATGTAAACAATTAACTGTTTATAATAACTGTATACTAACAAATGATATTCTTTTTAAATAAGAAGCTATAATATCCCATTGGTGTCATGTATTAGATCAGCCTTATACTGTTAAATTGTTATTATTTGGACATTGTGAGTCAGTATAACCATGTGGATAAAATGCCAGACATCTTTTTATTCGAAAATTTTACTTTTCATGCTTCTGTACTTACATTTTTATCTCAACCTTAATTTTTCTTTCTTTTTTTTTTTCCCCCAGAAAGAATCTCACTCTGTCACCCAGGCTGGAGTGCAGTGGCATGATCTCAGGTCACTGCAACCTCTGCCTCCAGGGTTCAAGCAATTCTCCTGCCTCAGTCTCCTGAGTAGCTGGGACTACAGGCATGCGCCACCATGCCAGGCTAATTTTTTGTATTTTTTAGTAGAGACGGGGTTTCACCATATTGGCTAGGCTGGTCTCAAACTCCAGACCTCATGATTTACCCACCTCGGCCTCCCAAAATGCTGGGATTACAGACATGAACCATCATGCCCAGCTGCAACCCTAATTTTTCATTCAGTCATAATACCAATAGTTATCTCATGCACCTCTGAGTGCCTTCTTCCCCAAAACCAGCAGTGCCATACCTGCTGTCAGCAAGGGTGTAATATACCATAGTGATAAATATGACCAAAAGCCATAAATGACTGTGAGATGTATGAGAATTACAAGTCACATTAGTAAGAAGAGAAAAATTTTGGTCATGTTTATGATTTGAAATACGTTTTCCTCTATCACATTTAAAAATATAGTTACAAAATGCCCTTGTTTTTGTCCTGATTCATCATGGTCACTGAGGAGCATCGTCTCATATGCCTGGTATGTGACACGTGTCTCTCCAACAATAAAAGACTTGGCCTTGGCTGGGCATGGTGGCTCACGCCTGTAATCCCAGCACTTTGGGAGGCCGAGGTCAGGAGTTAGAGACCATTCTGACCAATATGATCAAACCCCGTCTCTACTAAAAATACAAAAGTTAGCAGGGCGTGGTGGCATGCTCCTGTAATCCTAGCTATTCAGGAGGCTGACATAGGAGAATTGCTTGAATATAGGAAGCAGAGGTTGCAGTGAGCCGAGGTTGCACCATTGTACTCCAGCCTGGGCAACAAGAGTGAAACTCTGTCTTAAAAAACACAAAAAAAGACTTGGCCTTAGGGCCGAGTGCGGTGGCTCACGCCTATAATCCCAGCACTTTGGGAGGCCGAGGCGGGCGGATCACTAGGTCAGGAAATGGAGACCATCCTGGCCAACACAGTGAAACCCAGTCTCTACTAAAAAATACAAAAAATTAGTGAGGCGTGGTCTCAGGCTCCTGCAGTC